ACAGTATAGAGATATTAATAGCATACAGTCACTTCAGGTAACTACAAGTAATTTTAAAACATCTGAATAAGTGCTTCTTTGTTGTCTGTGGAGTGCTACACAATGCTTCGGCCTAAACGTCAAGCAACACAGAAAAGAAGCCCCACTTCATTTGCAGCCTCAGATAGCTTACGAAATTGAGACACCACCTGAAGACCATGACCCATACAATCAAAGTGACTTCATGGAAGACGAGTAACTGCAAAACCCTGTGAAAACAGATTGTTAACGCTACTAATGAAAAGAACTGGATTGTTACGGGAACCTCAAACTGTCCTTTGATCAACGGACATGACGCCTCAACACGCATTTTCCAAAGATCTCTGCTGATAATTCTGACCTTCGGTTAATTTAATTAATTTCATTTGATTTAATTCATTTTAGTGTTGTCCTCAGTCCCGCACTCAAAACAGATTTTTATTATATGAAAATCTTCCTAGTCACCTAAAAAATCCGCATTCTATGGAAAAGACTATATAATTTTTCAAGAGATTCTTTGCAATTTTCACCTATGCTGGTTTATGACCTAGTTAGAGAAGACATCATAGGGCATTATTTAGGTAATAAAATACAGAGAGAAAAGAGCCACTGGCATTTCTAAATAACGTTCCTGTGTTTCCTACTGTAAGTATAGGAAAGTAGGTGTTCGCAGATGCAGAGAAAGGGCATCTCCAAGGCCTCGGAGGAAACTTTTGATTTTATAAATAACTTGATGGTGGAAGGCAAACGCCATCCCGGTTCCCAAGCAGGCTCCACGCAGCCTCCATGGCCGAGTCCATCTCCTCGCCGTCCTCTTCCCTCCTCCCGGCCGACTTCCAGCCGGTGCGGGAGTCGGGGTGCGCCCGGCCCTCCTAGCGCTGCGCCGCCCGCGCCGACGTGGCGGAGCGCACAGGTCGACCGGGTCAGGTGGTTGGGTGACGCCCCAGGAAAGCGCTCCAGGCCGAGGGCGGGCGGCGCCGCCGCGCCCGACGCCTCTGGGGGTGGGGACTTCGCGGGAGTCGCCGGCGGAGGCGAGGAGGAGCTCTGCGCGGCGCGGCGGGCGATCCGAGCCGGGACGGGCTGCAGGCGGGGGTGCTGCAGAGGACACGAGGCGGCGGGCTGGAGACATGGACCGCGGCGAGCAAGGTGAGGGCGCGGACCCAGCGGGCTTGGGCTCGCACTTTAAAAAATGGTTTAAATCCCCAACCAGGTCTGCTGAGAACAGACCCAGTCCCTGAGGAAGGAGAAGATGTTGCTGCCACGATCAGTGCCACAGAGACCCTCTCGGAAGAGGAGCAGGAAGAGCTAAGAAGAGAACTTGCAAAGGTAAAGAACCATTCCTTTTGCAACTTTATTTTCTATATTCTTACCCCAAACCCCTTCCTCATAGGTAGAAGAAGAAATCCAGACTCTGTCTCAAGTGTTAGCAGCAAAAGAGAAGCATCTAGCAGAGATCAAGCGGAAACTTGGAATCAATTCTCTACAGGAACTAAAACAGAACATTGCCAAAGGGTGGCAAGACGTGACAGCAACATCTGCGTATGTTTCCTTGATCATACACTTTCCTTGGGCTTTTGCTCTGTGTGTTTATAATTTAATATAGTTACAAGAAGACATCTGAAACCTTATCCCAGGCTGGACAGAAGGCCTCAGCTGCTTTTTCGTCTGTTGGCTCAGTCATCACCAAAAAGCTGGAAGATGTAAAGTATGTCCTCATTTTTCCTTGCTCATTAAGTAATTTACTATTTGTTTTTCTTTTCTCTCCATAGAAACTCCCCAACTTTTAAATCATTTGAAGAAAAGGTCGAAAACTTAAAGGCAAGTAGAGAGATGAACAGGGTCTTTTTGATATATGTATATAAATATCTCTTTTCATATTTAGGGTTCTCCAAAAAATGTGGAATCCTTTGCATCTATGCTGAGACATTCTCCTCTTACACAGATGGGACCTGCAAAGGATAAACTGGTCATTGGACGGATCTTTCATATTGTGGAGAATGATCTGTACATAGATTTTGGTGGAAAGTTTCATTGTGTATGTAGAAGACCAGAAGTGGATGGAGAGTAAGTAAAATCATTTCCAAGTACCTTAAGAGATTAATGGATTTTTTTTTTTTTAACTATTTAGGAAATACCAGAAAGGAACCAGGGTCCGGTTGCGGCTATTAGATCTTGAACTTACGTCTAGGTTCCTGGGAGCAACAACAGATACAACTGTACTAGAGGCTAATGCAGTTCTCTTGGGAATCCAGGAGAGTAAAGACTCAAGATCGAAAGAAGAACATCATGAAAAATAAATGAACTTTGCTTAGTGGATTGACTCCTTTGCTGAAGTCAGTTATTCATCAAGAATGCAATTAGACTAATTGTGAATAAATGATTGAATGAAGATATAATAAATAAAAGCTATAATTATAGATAACTCTTATTAGAATTTTCTTTAGCAATATTCCCACCCCCCACCCCTTGTTTTGCTCTTAATGTTTTTTTCCTTTGGTGGGGATAGTATACACTGTACTAAGAAATTGTCATTCAATAAATACGTTTTGAGTGCTGTCTATGTGCATGGTACTAGTTTAAACAGCAGTAAAC